TAAGGGAAGATGGTAATACAGAGGCTTGGATTGGAGGTAGAAGCAAAGGGAGCTAGCAGAATAGGAGAATTAGGTTGCCTCTTTCTGGCCTTTGGTTGGGGCACTCTTTAAAAAAGTGCCAGATCCAAGAGCCCAGGGGGCTGGCTGTGAGTGCCCTCATGTGGATCAGCTATGGTCAGACTGCTTCACGCCTGTGACCTGCCCTGTATAAATATACTGCCATGTATAAATAATGGCCCCATATATATGTAATCTGGAAGGATAAACATCAAGCTTAACACTGGCAACCTGCAGGGAGGGAAGTGGAATTGGGTGTGTATGTGTGTGTGTGTTTGAGAACCTGTATTTTATTACTCCGCACGTCTTTATTGTTTGATTTTTTTCATAATGAGAATGAGTTTGTGTGTTGGGTAAAAAAAAGAAAAAGAAAAAAACCCCACTAAAATCAATCTAATTACAAAAGAAGATGAATTAAAGAAAAGTACCGAGAGAAACTGCTTGTGATCCAAGTCCTGGCTCCCTAATGCCTGGCTGAAGCCCAGCCCACAAAGAGAACACTGGGTTAAAGGTCCTGGAGAAAAGATGGGAAAGGTTTGGTGTCTATGTGGTGTCTGCTAGCCCCATAAGGGTAAGGCACCTGGTAGACGGTTCCCAGCTTAATGGGAACTGCTCCTGTTTTCCAGGCACACAGTTCAGGGCTGGAAAAGTTCAACAAGTGCATGGAACATCGGAAACCTCCTGAAAATGCTAAATTTGCCCCGAGATGTCCCGAAGTCCGGCATATTTCTCTGGGCAGCCTAGAGGCTCAGGAGCCCAGCCCAGCCCAGCCCACCGTGCCCTCTCAGCCAGCCCTTCTTTGCCTTCAGCAGCCCTCCCTCTTCCTGAGTAGTGGCCCTTTGCAGGCCTGCGTCCCAGCCCCGCCCCTCTCTCTGGACGCATCTCTGGGCCCCATCATCACCCGGCGCCGGGCCCTCCCTCTGCCCCCCCCTTTCTCCTCCCTCCTTCCTTCCCTCCCTTCCTCCCTCTCTCCCTCCCTCCCAGCTCCTGCACCAGGAAACGGCCCGGATCCCGGCAGCGGCCTGACCCGTGAGATCCCTAACCTGGCAGGCGGGCGGGGTTGGAGACTGGCTGAGGTGGGGGTAAGGGAGGAGCTGGGCCTTTGGGCTGCACTTCCTGGTTCTGATCTCCCCCTCCCCTTTCCAGGGCTCCACGCTGGCCAGGAGGATGAAAGGCCCCAGCTGGGGGCTCCTTGCCACCAGTGCTGTGTCTTAAGAGCTGCCATCCCGGCTGGGTGAGTGTCTCCTTCCTTTCTCTGTCTGGAGTTCATGCCAGTCTTTCATCCTTGCCTCTTATAGCCGCCCGGATGGCGACCCCAGCCTCGGCCCCAGACACACGGGCTCTGGTGGCAGACTTTGTAGGTTATAAGCTGAGGCAGAAGGGTTATGTCTGTGGAGCTGGCCCCGGGGAGGGCCCAGCAGCTGACCCGCTGCACCAAGCCATGCGGGCAGCTGGAGATGAGTTCGAGACCCGCTTCCGGCGCACCTTCTCTGATCTGGCGGCTCAGCTGCATGTGACCCCAGGCTCAGCCCAACAACGCTTCACCCAGGTCTCCGATGAACTTTTTCAAGGGGGCCCCAACTGGGGCCGCCTTGTAGCCTTCTTTGTCTTTGGGGCTGCACTGTGTGCTGAGAGTGTCAACAAGGAGATGGAACCACTGGTGGGACAAGTGCAGGAGTGGATGGTGGCCTACCTGGAGACGCAGCTGGCTGACTGGATCCACAGCAGTGGGGGCTGGGTAAGAAGCTTCTCAATTGCCGCTCTGCACATATTTAGAGCTTGTCTTCGGTGCTCAACTTTAGTTATCCCAGATCACTGAAGCTGAGATGGCTGATGAAGTAATTTGCAGTGAAATTTTAAGCGACTGTGACTCTGCTGCAAGTTCCCCAGATCTTGAGGTAAGGAATTGTGAGAAAAAGTGGGGGTGAGGGCTGTCCTCCATACCCTCCCCACTTATATTAGGAGCTGGAAGCTATCAAAGCTCGAGTCAGGGAGATGGAGGAAGAAGCTGAGAAGCTAAAGGAGCTACAGAACGAGGTAGAGAAGCAGATGAATATGAGTCCACCTCCAGGCAATGGTGAGTAACTGGCGGTTGCACGCGGAGCCCGGGGTTTTTGTAAAAAATTATTTTTTCCTGATAGCTGGCCCGGTGATCATGTCCATTGAGGAGAAGATGGAGGCTGATGCCCGTTCCATCTATGTTGGCAATGTACGTACTGGGGCTCTGACTGGGGTTGGGGGTGGTGCCTGTGAAATTTTTCTCCTCTCATCAGGTGGACTATGGTGCAACAGCAGAAGAGCTGGAAGCTCACTTTCATGGCTGTGGTTCAGTCAACCGTGTTACCATACTGTGTGACAAATTTAGTGGCCATCCCAAAGGGTAAGTAAAGGGGAGTAAGTTGAGATAATTTACCTCAGAGAGATACAATGACAATTCTTTTCAGGTTTGCGTATATAGAGTTCTCAGACAAAGAGTCAGTGAGGACTTCCTTGGCCTTAGATGAGTCCCTATTTAGAGGAAGGCAAATCAAGGTAAGCCTATGTCCATTGCTGTTCTAGTTGTGTTAAGGCTATCATTTGTTCATCTCTGACTCAGGTGATCCCAAAACGAACCAACAGACCAGGCATCAGCACAACAGACCGGGGTTTTCCACGAGCCCGCTACCGCGCCCGGACCACCAACTACAACAGCTCCCGCTCTCGATTCTACAGTGGTTTTAACAGCAGGCCCCGGGGTCGCGTCTACAGGTCAGGATAGATGGGCTGCTCCTCTTTCCCCCGCCTCCCGTGAGCCCCGTATGCTTCCTCCTCTCTGGTCTGAGGAACCTCCCTCCCCCCACCCCTCCCCGTGGTCTTCAGGAACTTTGTCTCCTGCCTGTGCAGGTTGAGGAAGGTAGTTGCAGGCCAGGCCAGAAGGCCAGCCTCATCATCTTTTCTGCAGTAGAAATTGGTGATAAGGGCTGCATCCCTCCCTTGGTTCAAAGAGGCTTCCACCCCCAGCCTTTTTTTTCTTGGGAGTTGGTGGCATTTGAAGGTGTTTGCGGACAAAACTGGGAGGAACAGGGCCTCCAGGCAGTGAAAGCACTGCTTGGACATTTGTTACTTTTTTCGGAGTTAGGGAGGGATTGAAGACTGAACCTCCCTTGGAAGAATACCAGAGGCTAGCTAGTTGATCCTCCCCAACAGCCTTGTGGGAGGATTTTGAGATACTTATTCTTTATTTGAGCCAGTCTTGCAAGGTTAACTTCTCACTGGGCCTAGTGTGGTGCCCAGGTTTTTGCCTTGCTTCACTTCTGTCTCTACATTTAAATAGACGGGTTAGGCATATAAACCTTGGCTTTTCATAAGCTCTACCTGCCTATCCCCAGGAGTTAGGGAGGATCTATTTGTGATGGCCTAGGGTTTAAGAGCTGTGGAGGACTGAAAACTGGATAAAAAGGGGGTCCTTTTCCTTGCCCCTGTCTCTCACTCAGATGCGCTTCTTTTTCGCCACTGTTTGGCAGTTTTCTGTTAAGCCCCCCTCCCCCTGCCCCAGTTCTCCAGGTGCGTTACTATTTCTGGGATCATGGGGTCAGTTTTAGGACACTTGAACACTTCTTTTCCCCCCTTCCCTTCACAGTAACTGGGGCAGGGGCCTACGGGGAGGGGCTTGTACTGAACTATCTAGTGATCACGTTAACACCTAACTCTCCTTCTTTCTTCCAGGGGCCGGGCTAGAGCGACATCATGGTATTCCCCTTACTAAAAAAAGTGTGTATTAGGAGGAGAGAGAGGAAAAAAAGAGGAAAGAAGGAAAAAAAAAAGAATTAAAAAAAAAAAAAAGAAAAACAGAAGATGACCTTGATGGAAAAAAAATATTTTTTAAAAAAAAGATATACTGTGGAAGGGGGGAGAATCCCATAACTAACTGCTGAGGAGGGACCTGCTTTGGGGAGTAGGGGAAGGCCCAGGGAGTGGGGCAGGGGGCTGCTTATTCACTCTGGGGATTCGCCATGGACACGTCTCAACTGCGCAAGCTGCTGCCCATGTTTCCCTGCCCCACTTCACCCCCTTGGGGGCTGCTCAAGGGTAGGTGGGCGTGGGTGGTAGGAGGTTTTTTTTTTTACCCAGGGCTCTGGAAGGACACCAAACTGTTCTGCTTGTTACCTTCCCTCCGTCTTCTCCTCGCCTTTCACAGTCCCCTCCTGCCTGCTCCTGTCCAGCCAGGTCTACCACCCACCCCACCCCTCTTCTCCGGCTCCCTGCCCCTCCAGATTGCCTGGTGATCTATTTTGTTTCCTTTTGTGTTTCTTTTTCTGTTTTGAGTGTCTTTCTTTGCAGGTTTCTGTAGCCGGAAGATCTCCGTTCCGCTCCCAGCGGCTCCAGTGTAAATTCCCCTTCCCCCTGGGGAAATGCACTACCTTGTTTTGGGGGGTTTAGGGGTGTTTTTGTTTTTCAGTTGTTTTGTTTTTTTGTTTTTTTTTTTTTTCCTTTGCCTTTTTTCCCTTTTATTTGGAGGGAATGGGAGGAAGTGGGAACAGGGAGGTGGGAGGTGGATTTTGTTTATTTTTTTAGCTCATTTCCAGGGGTGGGAATTTTTTTTTAATATGTGTCATGAATAAAGTTGTTTTTGAAAATAAAAATTGTTTGGCCTTTTGGGTGTAAGGATTATTTA